AATGTTGTGGCTGTTTTTATCTTCTATCCAGACCAACTAGAACTTTCTCCATATCAGCAATAAGGCTGTTTAGCTTTATTGTCTTTTGTGTGTTTACTGGAGTAGCATTTTTAATTTCCTTCAAAATTTTTTCCTTTGCATTCATGACTTGGCTTTTCTCCTTTGCACTCACAACTTGGCTAACTGGAGCAAGAAGCCTAGCTTTCTGCCTACCAACATTACTTCCTCACTAACTTAATCATGTTTGCTTTTGATTTAAAGTGACAGGCTCTTCCTTTCATTTGGACACTTAGAGGCCTTTGTAGGATTATTAGTTGGCCTAATTTCAAAATTGTGTTTCCAGGAATAGGGAGGCCCCAGGAGGGGGAGAGAGAAGGGAAAGTTCGGTGGAACAGTCCAAACACATACAGGGCTTATGGATTAATTTCCCCTTCCTTTATGAGCGCGGTTCATGGTGCCCCAAAACAATTGCAATAATATTAAAGATTACTGATCACAGATCACAACAGCAGACATAATAACAATGAAAAATTTTGAAATATTGCGAGAGTACCAAAATGTGACACAGAGACACAAAGCGAGCCAATGTTGAAATACAGGCAGTATCTGCTAAGCGGTATAAAACAATCTATGCCTGTACCTCTAGAAAGTACAGGCATAGCAAAGTAAGGAATAGCAAATGTTTGGGGCAGCTGGGATTAAATGAGTCCGAGCTCACACAAGTGATGTGAAATTGCCTCGGGCTAGGCGGTCTGTGTGTCCCCCCGGGTGGCAACTGGCATGTCCCCAGGGCACGGTTAGTCCCAGCGGGCCTGGAGGCGAAGACCGCGTACCTCTCCCTGCCCCCGCGCTCTTGGTCCCCGCGGGCTCCGGAGCGACTGGGAGGAGCTTTAACTCTGGGAAGGACCAGCCCGATCCACGGGAGCCCGGGCGGCGCGCAATCAGAACCAACTGGCCCCACGCTCGGGGGCAGGGGGCGGGGCCGCCGAGGAAGGGCCGAGGGCGGGGCCGGGCCCGGGAGCCTGTGGCTTCAGGAAGAGGAGGGCAAGGTGTCTGGCTGCGCGTTTGGCTGCAATGAGCTCGGCCTCGGGGCTCCGCAGGGGGCACCCGGCAGGTAGGCAGGGGGCGTCGACTGGGCACCGAGCAAATAATTAACAAAAATCAACTTTTTTTAATAGGTGGGGAAGAAAACATGACAGAAACAGATGCCTTCTATAAAAGGTAAAGCTGTGCTCTTTTCTAATAAAGGTCTCGAAGTGATTGTTTTTCAACTTTTCATTAACAGAGAAATGTTTGATCCGGCAGAAAAGTACAAAATGGACCACAGGAGGAGAGGAATTGCTTTAATCTTCAATCATGAGAGGTTCTTTTGGCACTTAACACTGCCAGAAAGGCGGGGCACCTGCGCAGATAGAGACAATCTTACCCGCAGGTAGTAGTTTTATCTACCTATCAAGATGAGGCATAGGCTAACATTTCATTTAATATACCACTAGGTTTTCAGATCTAGGATTTGAAGTGAAATGCTTTAATGATCTTAAAGCAGAAGAACTACTGCTCAAAATTCATGAGGGTAGGTAGTTTTGCTATCATATAGTTCATCTTCATTTCTATATTCTCTTTTGGGTCCTTTATAGTGTCAACTGTTAGCCACGCAGATGCCGATTGCTTTGTGTGTGTCTTCCTGAGCCATGGCGAAGGCAATCACATTTATGCATATGATGCTAAAATCGAAATTCAGACATTAACTGGCTTGTTCAAAGGAGACAAGTGTCACAGCCTGGTTGGAAAACCCAAGATATTTATCATTCAGGTAAGACTGAGTACATTATCATCTTAATTATACCCTCCCTGTTGATGGCTCTTGCCTGATCTAGAATTTGGCTGCAAAGTGATGATTTTCCACCTCCAGAAACTCTCCCACATTTACCAGTAGATGCTCAGCACCTCACTGTAAGTAAGAGCCTTCTATTATTTGTTGATCTATTTCTTTTATCACCAATTTATTAAGGCATAGACTTATGAATTTCTTCCTCCTACCCTTAACAGTCTATAATTATAGCTTACTGGGAGAAGAAGCCTCAGGAGCCAATACTAGCCAGAATTCTTAAACTGTAATTGGTGAATTGCTGGACACTCAGTGTAAACTAGCATTGAAGGAAAAACTCCCACACTTTCATGAGTTTTATCTCCTGGAACCTTACCAGGTTCTCACAGTGAAGATCAGAGATCAGAGAAAAATACTCTCCCTGCTTTGGGCAGGAGGGAAGGAAAAATAACCATTCTGAAATAGCCCTGAGCACATGTCCTCCATAATAGGAAACTACTTTACCAGAGCCTTATCTGGCTTGGAGAAAGGGCAATTAGTCAACTACAGACCCCTCTAGCCTTACTGCCTCACACAGGAGAATAAAAGAGGCTAAGAAACTCTTGTAAATATTACATTTTAGAGACACAGGCCCAATTAAAAATATATATATATTTAATAATAAGATTATAGAATGATTCCTCTCCTCAATATCTTACCACTACATTAACAGGGCTCCAGTTTTATACAAGGCACAGATTCTATTTGAGAAAGAATTTATAGGGAAACCCCAAAACATCAGGAGAAACAAAAATAAGGACACTAGAGGAAAGCCTCTGATACCTACAGCTACAGCAAACATTAAACATCTAACTCCTAGCCACATAAAACCTCACACTAAAGACCTATTCAGCTCAGTTTCTATTGCCTGATACATCATGTCTAGCTTTCAGCAAAAAATTTAAAGACAAGCTAAAAGGCAAAGAAAAAAACAACAACAACCACAGTTTGAAGAGACAAAACAAGCATCAGAACCAGGCTCTGATATGGCAGAGATTTTGGAAGTATCAGAGTAGGATAGTAAAGCAACTATGATTAAAGGCTCTAATGGAAAAAGTGCACAATATGCAAGAACAGATGAGTAATGTAAATGGAGAGATAGAAACTTAGAAAGAACCAAAAGGAATTGCTAGAAATAAAAACCACTGTAACAGAAATGAAGAATGCCTTTGATGGGCTCATCAGTAGACTACACACTGGGGAGGAAAGAATCAGTCAGCTTGGGGGTATGCCAACAGAAACTTTCTCAAACTGAAGGTCAAAGAGAAAAAAGAATGGAAAAAAAACCTAACAAAATATCTAAGAACTGTGGGACAATTGCACAAGTGTAACTTAGGCATAATGGGACTACTAGAAGAAGAAAAAAGAGAGAAGGGAAAAGCAGCACTATTTGAACTAATAATGGCTGAGAACTGTCCAAAAGAATATTGCTAATGGCCAAAATGGTAATTTGAGATGAAAAAAGCTCTCTTTAAGAAAAAGTTAAGACTTCCAGTTTCCTGTCTGACATAAAAAAACTCCAAAGTTGTCAGTCCATCCTAACAATTAATAAATGGCTGAATACAATGAAAATCAACAACTTTTCTTAGATGCATAAGAAAACTAAGGTTAGAGGGAAAATTGCTGTCGCCAAAATTGAAAAGATAGATAAATACAGACAATGACAACTTAGCGAAGCAGAGACTCATGAGCAGAAATCTGCAAAGAATCAGTACCAGGGTAGGAAAACCTGAACTGTAACTGACAAATTGCTGGAGGCTCAGCGTGGACAACTCTTGAAATGTAAGCATTCCAGGGAGTCCCATAGGTGGGCGCATTCCCACACTTTTGTGAGTTTCACTTCTAGGAGCTCTACTAGATACAGTGAAAACTGAAGAAAAATCTCCTCCTCCTTACGGCAGCAGGAAAGGAAAAGTAGTGATTTTGAAATATGCCAGAGAATTCTGTTCTTTTTCTTTTTCTTTTTTTTTTTTGGAGACAGAGTCTCCTCGCTCTGTTGCCCAGGCTGGAGTGCAATGACATGATCTTGGCTCACTGCAGCTTCCGCCTTCCGGGTTCAAGCGATTCTCCTGCCTCAGCCTCCCGAGTACCTGTGATTACAGGCACCTGCCCCCATGCCCAGCTAATTTTTGTATTTTTAGTAGAGACAGGGTTTCACCATGTTGGCAGGCTGATCTCAAACTCCTGACCCAGTGATCCCCACTCCCTCAGCCTCTCAAAGTGCTGGGATTAAAGGCATGAACCACTGCGCCTGGCCAAATTCTGTTACTCTTAACAAGGACTGTCCACAAGGTAAATTATTTTCCCAGAGCCTAACCGATTGGGATTTCATTAGAGCTTAGTTAACCTAGGGGAAAAGAAAAACCCAACTTCAGCAACCTGTAACCATCCTATCCCACCTAAGGTGGTGGGGGGTGGGGGAAGGGCTGAGAAGCACTTGTGAAGTTCTAAGTCCAGGGGTACAGGCTCACTAAAAGACTGAGACCTAGTCCCCTTAATCATAGGACTACAGAACACTTCCCCTCCATACCTTACTTTATCACTATATTATAAAAGGCTTATTTACTGCAGTTCCCTTTATCCAGTATATCACATCCAGCTTTTAACATAAAATTACAAGACTTACTAAAAGGCAAAAAACACAGTTTGAACAGACAGAATAAGCATCAGAACGAGAGCCAGACATGGCAGGAACATTGGAATTATCGGACTAGCAACTTGAAATAACTACAAATAATATGCTAAGGAATCTACTAGAAAAAGTAGATAACATGCAAGAACAGATGGGTAATGTAAGAAGACAGATGGAAATTCTAAGAAAGAATCTAAATAAAATGCTAGAGATAAAGCATTGTAATGGAAAGGAAGAAGGCCTTTAATGGGCTTGTTAGTAGATGAAACATAGCTGAAGAAAGAATCTCTAAGCTTAAGGATATTTCATTAGAAACTTTCAAAACTGGTAAGCAAAGAGAAAAAAGACTGAAAAAAAAAAAACCAGAACAGAACATCTAAGAACTTTAGGACAGCCACAAAATGAATAACATGTATGTAATGAGAATACTAGAAGGAGAAGAAAGGAAAGAACAGAAGAATTATTTGATTAAGGACTGAGAACTCCCCCCAAACTAATGTCAGATAGCAAACCACAGATCCAGGAAGCTCAGAGAACACAAGCAGAACAAATGCCAAGAGAAAACTACACATACGTATATCATTTTCAAACTGCAGAAAATCAAAGATAAAGAAAATAATTCTTAAAGAAGCCAGGGAAGGGGGGAACCCTTAGCTATAGCAGAGAAAAAAAAAGAAATTAAACCTGACTTCTCTGAAATCATACAAGCAAGAAGTGGGATAAAATATTTAGCATTCCGAGAAAAAAACAAAGCAGCCTAAAATTTGGTACCCTGTGAAATTATTCTTCAAAAGTAAAGGAGAAACAAAGATATTTTCAAACAAAAATTGAGTGAATTTGTTGCTAGCAGGCCTGCCTTGCAAGAAATATTAAAAGAAGTTCTTCAGAGAAAAGCAAGATGATATAGGTTGGAAATTTAGCTCTACAGAAAGAAAGAGAATCAGAGAAGGAATAGTGGAGGTAAAATAAAAACCTTTATTTTTATTATTCTTAATTGATCTACTAGATAACAGTCGGTTCAAAAGAATAATGCTAACACTGGTTTTGACTATGTATGCTTAGTATACCTATGCTTATGAATCACTGAAATGAATGACAGCCGTGAGACAAGGGGCATGAGGGAGAAATCAGGATTATTTTGTTATTATAAGGTATTTGCACTAGCCGTGAAGCAATATAATGTTATTTGAAAGTGGACTTGCAATAGTTGTAAATGTATATTGCAAACTCTTAGGCAACCGCTAAAAAAAGAAGTATAAATAATATGCTGGAAAAGGAGAGAAAATGAAATATACAGAATGCTCAATTAAAAACCAAAAAAGGCAGAAAAAATGTGGAAGACAAAAACAGGAAAAAAAAAAACAGTGGCAACAAATAGAAAACAGTAGCAAATATGGTAGATATTATGTATATCAGTAATCAATTTGAATGTCAATGGCCTAAATGAACCAATCAAAAGATAGAGCTTGTCAGAGTGGGTCAAAAACCCAGATCCAACTATATATTGTCTATAAGAAACCCACTTTAAATATGAAGACATATATAGATGAAAAGCAAAGGGATGAAGAAAGATATACTATGCTAACACTAATAAAAAGAAAGCTGAAATAGCTATATTAATTTCAGACAAAACAGACATTAGAGCAAGGAAAGCTACCAGGAGTAAAGAGAGACATTACATAATAATAAAAGGCCAATTCTCCAAGAAGACAGAACAATGCTTAATGTGTATGCTCCTAACACAGCATCAAACTACATGAGGCAAAACAAAAACTAATAGAACTACAAGAAGAAATAGATGAATTCATGTTTACAGTTACAGACTTCAACATTCCTCTATTAGAAATGGACAGATCTGCCAAGCAGAAAATCACGGGGTATACAGTTGAACTCAATAGCACCACCAATCAACTGAGATAAACGTGACATCTATAGACTATCCAACAACAGCACAATACACATTCTCAAGTTCACAGGGAACATCTCATCAAGACAGATCACAATGAAGGCTATAAAACTCACATGAGTAAATGTAAAAAAAGAAAAATACAATGTATGCTTTCGGATCTCAGTGGAATTAAACTAAAAATCAATAACCCAAAGATAGCTGGAAAATCCCAAAATACTTAGATATTAAATAATGTACTTCTAACACATGGGTCAAAGAAGAAATCACAAGAAAAAAATTAAAATATTTTAAAATAAATGAAAATACAACTTATCAAAATTTATGGAAGGCAGTGAAAGCAATGCTCAGAGGGGAATCTATAGGATTGAATACATATAACAGGAAAGAATAAACATCTATAAGATCTGAACTTATACTTTAAGAAACTAGAGAAAGAGGAGCAAATGAAATGAAAAGCAAGCAGAAGAAAAGAGATAATAAATATAGTAGAATATTTATTATGTAGAGTATATAATATACTCTACATAATATATATTCTATTCTATATTATAAACATAGAGTAGAAACCAATGAAATTGAGAACAGGAAACCCACAGAGAAAAATCAATGATGTTAAAAGCTAGTTCTTTGGAAAAAATCAATTAAATTGATAAACTTCTAGCCAGGTTAATCAAGAAAAAAAGAGACAACAAGTTACTCATGGTAGAAATGAAATGAGAGGATTTAACTACAGATCCCATGGACATTAAAAGGAAAATAAAGAAATACTATGAACAACTCTATGCCCACAAATTCAATAACCTAGACAAAATAGATTAATTCTCTAAAAGGTACAATCTATCAAAACTCACACAAAAAGAAATACACAATCTACATAAGCCTATACCTATTAAGCAACTGAATCAATAATAAATTTCCAAAACAGAAAGCACCAGGTCCAGATGGATTTTCTTGGTGAATTCTACCAAACATCAAAGGAAGAAACTATATTAATTATCTACAATCTCTTTCAGAAGACAGAAGCAGAGGGAATACTTCCTAACTCATTCTATGAGGCCAGCATTACCTTAATACTAAAACCAGACAAAAACACTGTAAGAAAACAAAACCACAGACCAATATCTCTCGTGAATATAGACACAAAAATCCTCAGCAAAATAATAGCAAATAAAATACAACAATGTCTAAAAAGATTGCTACACCACAACTAAGTGGGATTTATCCAGGTATGCAAGGCTCAACACTTGAATATGAATTCATGTAATCCATCATATCAACAGACTAAGGAAGAAAAATCACATGATAATATCAATAGATGCAGAAAAAGATTTGACAAAATTGAACACCAATTCACAATGAAGACTCTCAGCAAACCAGGAACAGAGGGCAATTTCCTCAACTTGTGAAAGACAATGAGAAAGCAAGCCATAGCCTGGGAGAAAATATTTGCAAAAGACGTATCTGATACAAGACCGTTATCCCAAACATACAAAGAACTCAAAAGAAAATGAACAACCTGATCACAAAATGGGCAAAGATCTGAAAAGACACCTCAACAAAGAAGACATAGATGGCAAATAGGCGTATGAAGAGATGCTCATCATCATACATCATTAAGAAACTACAAATTAAAACAATGACTACACACCTACTACAATGGTGAAAATCACATCCAAATCACTAATACCACCAATTGCTGGCAAGGATATGGGGCAACAGGAATTCTCATTCACTGCTGGTAGGAACACAAAATGGTACAGCCACTTTGGAAGACAGCTTGACAGTTTTACACAAAACTAAACACTCTCACCATATGTGCCAGCAATCATGTTCCTGGGTATTTAACCAAATGATTTGAAAATCTACGTGCAAACAAAAGCCTGCGCATGTGTATTTATAGCAACTCCATTCATAATTGCCAAAACTTGGAAGTATCCCAGATGTCCTTCAGTAGGTGAATAAACTGTGGTACATACAGATAATGAACAATTATTCAGCACTAAAAGGAAATGAGCTAACAAGCTCTGAAACACATGAAAGAAACTTAAATGCATATTACTAAGTGAAATAAGCCAAGCTGGCCTTCCTCTTCACTTTCTTCTTTACTGCCTCGTCTCCTCCCTTATCACTCCCTTTTCTTCTCTTTGCTCTCTCTTCCTTTCCCCCTTCTTCTTTCCCCTCTTGCCTTTCTTTTTTTCCTCCCACTCTCCCCCTTTTTTCACTCCTCTCTCTCACTGTTTAGTATTTTCCCTGTTGTACCCCCTTTCTTAAATATCCTATTTTCTCTTCCCTTGCTCTCTCATGTCCCTGGCCCTACTACCATGCGCCCCCACCCCTGCCAAAAAGAAAGAAAGAAGCGAATCTGAAAAGGCTATACAATCAGCCCTTCTTATTTGTGGGTTCTGCATCTGTGAACTCAACCAACCATGGATTGAAAATATTTGGGAAAAAAATCTAATAAAAATTAACAATACAACAACAACAAAATGAATGAAAAAACAATATAGTATAACAACCATTTACACAGCATTTACACTGTCTTAGGTATTGTAAGTAATCTAGAGATTTAAAGTATATGAAGGGAGTATGGAGGTTAAATGCAAATATAACAAACATTTTGTATCAGGGCCTTGAGCATCCTTGAATTTTGGTAGAGTTTGGTAGAGTTTGCCTGGCCCTATTCTGTATAATTCTTAATGTCATAGACAGGTTCTTGAAAACTGCAACTTTAAATGAAACAACTATAAGGAAACCAATTTTACCATAGGCTAATTGATATAAGCAAGAGTTAGGTTCTTACAGCATATTTCTGGTCATAAAAACATCATTAAACATCTAAATAAAGACCCAAGACACTTTTAATGTTAAATATTAAAATAAATGTAAGCTACATATACATTTAAGAAAGATTAATAAAAACAAGATGATTATTTACATTATGTACATTAATGATGAATACATGTAGTTCTACATTTGTCACAATCTATAGAATATACAACACCAAGAGTAAACCCTAATGTAAACTATGGACTTTGGGTGACAATGATGTGTCAGTGTGTTCACCAATTTTAATAAATATACCAGTCTGGTGTGGGATATTGACAATAAGGGGCGTGGGGTGCAGAGAGCATATGGGAACTCTCTCTACATTCTGCTCGATTTTGCTTTGAACCTAAAACTGCTTTAAATAATACAATTTTTTTTTTTTACAAGAGTTAAGAGCTATACAATCATGTATACTTGAATTCTTGATTTTCAGGCCTACCTCTCTCTTAACCCAATAATGTCGGTTAAGCATTCAAGATCCTAAAGTAAAATCCTGAAAGTCTAAAAAGAGTATACGGGACTAAAAGTCCTGCTAGGCAACTGTAGGTGATCACTTATACCCCTGCTGGAAAAGCTTAAACACTGGTTTTCCAAAGACTTCTTGGTCATCTGATAAATTTAAGATTCTTAACATAAACTTTGCTCCCTCTGGAAACCTCACAGCTAAAGGTAAAAGTGAAGATACCAGCCTGGACAACATAGGGAGACCCAATCCCTAAAAAAATGTTAAAAAATTAGCCAGGCATGGTGGTGCATGCAGGTAGTCCCAGCTACTCTGGAGGCTGAGGTGGGAGGATTGTTTGAGCCCAGGAGTTTGAGATTACAGTGAGCTATGACGACGTCACTGTACTCCAGCCTGGGAAACAGAGCAAGTGAGAATTCATCTAAAAAAAAAAAAAAAAAGTAATAGTTGGATAGCTGTGTTTCTTACCTCTCTTTGGACACTGCACATCATATGCTATTTTATTAA